GGGTTTAGGGGGAGAATGACAACATGGTGTCACTAATGCACAGTGGCCAGAAATCTAGCAGCAGATCCCCAAAACCTATGACAATGGACTGTGAGATCAAGGGGGCAGTTAAATTCAGTGAAAACACAGCTGGAACCTCTGTCTTAAACCTTAACCTATTAACTTCTGTGGGTCACAAGGTTTAAAAGTGGAAAATTGCCCCTTTCTAATGGGCTGAAGTTTCTGTGCTCCAGTTGGGTCCAGTTGGAGGTCCCTGTGACCAAGCCACTGGGGTCGGAATTTTTTTTTTTTTTTTGTTACCCAGGCTGGAGTGCAGTGGCGCGATCTCAGCTCACTGAACCTCGCTTCTCGGGTTCAAGCAATTCTCCTGCCTCAGCCTCCCAAGTAGCTGGGATGACAGGTACCTAACACCACATTTGGCTAATTTTTTTTGTATTTTTAGTAGAGACAGGGATTTACCATATTGGCCAGTTTCGAACTCCTCACCTCAGGTGATCCACCTGCCTTGGCCTCCCAAAGTGCTGGGATCACAGGCATGAGCCACCACGCCTGGTCTGGGATCCAATTTCCATGTAAAATTGCAAAAGACCAAGCACCAGAAGGCATAACCAGTCATCTTAACTGTGTGGGGCAGTCCTCATGGGTAAGGGGACTCAAGGTGGTGGGCACCTGCCCCTCTGCACCCAAGGGGTGAGGTCACGCAGAAGAGGCCTCATGGGAGGCTCTCCATTTCCTGGCATGAGTGACGGGCACAAAGAGGCTGAAACAGCTGTGTCTCCTGTTAGGCAGCCCCGTGTTCAGTCCTTATTAGAAAAGAGAGTTTCAGCCCAGAAAGAGATTGCTAATCTTGATTTTGCAACCCTCTTCCCTCAGGGTATCTCGGATTTTGTCCCAAATCAGTGGAGTCTTTCCAAGGGCGTGCTTGGGAGTGTGAATTTGATTCAGTGCTAGAAGGAAACTGTTACAGTCTTCTGTATAGGGAAGTTATGAGGTTACAGTGGTCTTTGAGAAAAATTATTTATTAATTTATCAAGTATTTGAATATTTGCTACATGCCTAGCACTGTTCCAGTCTCCTTATCACCAGCCATCTCAGCAAGTTGATTAATCTCTCTTGGGAGGATGCAGGAAGGGAAGGGAAGCCAGGCCTCCAAGCACAGTGCCTGGCACGTAGTAGATATTTCACTAGGGCCAATTCTTCCTATACCCCCATTCATCAATAGATAAATAGATAAAAGGTGTCCAGGGATGGGAGAGGTGGTTCTCAATGTCTATTGTACAGTCAGAGATGACTATGCAGTGTTTGGAAATAGGAGAAAGTCCTGGTTTTTGGTTTTCAATAAAATCTCTAGCCTGCTCCTCAGAGACCGGCATTGACCTTGCCTGGGAGCTTGTTAGGAATGTAGTCTCAGGCTCTGTTCCAGACCCAGGGAATCAGAACCTGCATTTTAATAAAATTTTCAGGTGATTCTGCGCACATTGGAGAAGCACTGGATTTCACCCTGAAGGCTGGGCAGTGAAGGAAGGGAGGGCAGCAGGTAAGGGGAATGCTTCCTCCTTCCGTCACTTTGACTCTCTGCCTGACCTCAGTGTTCTTTTCAGGTGGCTTTGCAGATCGCTCCTCCATGTACCAGTGAGAAGCATTATGAGCATCTGGGACGGTGCTGTAACAAATGTGAACCAGGTACACCTGCTTCTGAGCCACCTTGCATTGCCATGGTTGCATTTTTCTCCCTCATTTTTTTAAGGAAAGTACATGTCTTCTAAATGCACTACTACCTCTGACAGTGTATGTCTGCCCTGTGGCCCGGATGAATACTTGGATAGCTGGAATGAAGAAGATAAATGCTTGCTGCATAAAGTTTGTGATACAGGTGAGCCCGTCCTGTCAGTGTGTCAGTGGGAACTGGCCACTGACCTGTCTCTTGTCTCCCGCAGGCAAGGCCCTGGTGGCCGTGGTCGCCGGCAACAGCACGACCCCCCGGCGCTGCGCGTGCACGGCTGGGTACCACTGGAGCCAGGACTGCGAGTGCTGCCGCCGCAACACCGAGTGCGCGCCGGGCCTGGGCGCCCAGCACCCGTGTACGGGTTGGATGTGTGCGTCTGTCGGCTCTTGCTGAGCCATGCAAGGTTGTTTTTTTTTTTTTTTCTCACAGTGCAGCTCAACAAGGACACAGTGTGCAAACCTTGCCTTGCAGGCTACTTCTCTGATGCCTTTTCCTCCACGGACAAATGCAGACCCTGGACCAAGTAAGTAACAACAAAGGAGTCAGAAGAGATGGACCAAAGCACTGAACCACCTTTTCCCCCACAGCTGTACCTTCCTTGGAAAGAGAGTAGAACATCATGGGACAGAGAAATCCGATGCGGTTTGCAGTTCTTCTCTGCCAGCTAGAAAACCACCAAATGGTATGTTTAAAAAGAGCCTGTTGGTTGATAGAACTACCATATTTCTCATTTTCTTCCAATACAGAACCCCATGTTTACTTGCCCGGTTTAATAATTCTGCTTCTCTTCGCGTCTGTGGCCCTGGTGGCTGCCATCATCTTTGGCGTTTGCTATAGGAAAAAAGGGAAAGCACTCACAGGTATTGTGTCTATGGTGGTTTTTGCAAACCAATGAAGTCCTTATCCTTGCTTTGTGTTTTCTAGCTAATTTGTGGCACTGGATCAATGAGGCTTGTGGCCGCCTAAGTGGAGATAAGGTAGAGTGAACAGTTGTTGGTGCCTCTGTTAAAATGCCTCTGCCTTCTGAATGTAAATCGGCAGGAGTCCTCAGGTGACAGTTGTGTCAGTACACACACGGCAAACTTTGGTCAGCAGGGAGCATGTGAAGGTGTCTTACTGCTGACTCTGGAGGAGAAGACATTTCCAGAAGATATGTGCTACCCAGATCAAGGTGGTGTCTGTCAGGGCACATGTGTAGGAGGTGGTCCCTACGCACAAGGCGAAGATGCCAGGATGCTCTCATTGGTCAGCAAGACCGAGATAGAGGAAGACAGCTTCAGACAGATGCCCACAGAAGATGAATACATGGACAGGCCCTCCCAGCCCACAGACCAGTTACTGTTCCTCACTGAGCCTGGAAGCAAATCCACACCTCCTTTCTCTGAACCCCTGGAGGTGGGGGAGAATGACAGTTTAAGCCAGTGCTTCACGGGGACACAGAGCACAGTGGGTTCAGAAAGCTGCAACTGCACTGAGCCCCTGTGCAGGACTGATTGGACTCCCATGTCCTCTGAAAACTACTTGCAAAAAGAGGTGGACAGTGGCCATTGCCCGCACTGGGCAGCCAGCCCCAGCCCCAACTGGGCAGATGTCTGCACAGGCTGCCGGAACCCTCCTGGGGAGGACTGTGAACCCCTCGTGGGTTCCCCAAAACGTGGACCCTTGCCCCAGTGCGCCTATGGCATGGGCCTTCCCCCTGAAGAAGAAGCCAGCAGGACGGAGGCCAGAGACCAGCCCGAGGATGGGGCTGATGGGAGGCTCCCAAGCTCAGCGAGGGCAGGTGCCGGGTCTGGAAGCTCCCCTGGTGGCCAGTCCCCTGCATCTGGTAAGTGACTTCCCAGTCTCTCACTTCTGAGCCCTCCCCGTGTTCTCCCTTCCTCTCCCCGCAGGAAATGTGACTGGAAACAGTAACTCCACGTTCATCTCCAGCGGGCAGGTGATGAACTTCAAGGGCGACATCATCGTGGTCTACGTCAGCCAGACCTCGCAGGAGGGCGCGGCGGCGGCTGCGGAGCCCATGGGCCGCCCGGTGCAGGAGGAGACCCTGGCGCGCCGAGACTCCTTCGCGGGGAACGGCCCGCGCTTCCCGGACCCGTGCGGCGGCCCCGAGGGGCTGCGGGAGCCGGAGAAGGCCTCGAGGCCGGTGCAGGAGCAAGGCGGGGCCAAGGCTTGAGCGCCCCCCATGGCTGGGAGCCCGAAGCTCGGAGCCAGGGCTCGCGAGGGCAGCACCGCAGCCTCTGCCCCAGCCCCGGCCACCCAGGGATCGATCGGTACAGTCGAGGAAGACCACCCGGCATTCTCTGCCCACTTTGCCTTCCAGGAAATGGGCTTTTCAGGAAGTGAATTGATGAGGACTGTCCCCATGCCCACGGATGCTCAGCAGCCCGCCGCACTGGGGCAGATGTCTCCCCTGCCACTCCTCAAACTCGCAGCAGTAATTTGTGGCACTATGACAGCTATTTTTATGACTATCCTGTTCTGTGGGGGGGGGGGTCTGTTTTCCCCCCATATTTGTATTCCTTTTCATAACTTTTCTTGATATCTTTCCTCCCTCTTTTTTAATGTAAAGGTTTTCTCAAAAATTCTCCTAAAGGTGAGGGTCTCTTTCTTTTCTCTTTTCCTTTTTTTTTTCTTTTTTTGGCAACCTGGCTCTGGCCCAGGCTAGAGTGCAGTGGTGCGATTATAGCCCGGTGCAGCCTCTAACTCCTGGGCTCAAGCAATCCAAGTGATCCTCCCACCTCAACCTTCGGAGTAGCTGGGATCACAGCTGCAGGCCACGCCCAGCTTCCTCCCCCCGACTCCCCCCCCAGAGACACGGTCCCACCATGTTACCCAGCCTGGTCTCAAACTCCCCAGCTAAAGCAGTCCTCCAGCCTCGGCCTCCCAAAGTACTGGGATTACAGGCGTGAGCCCCCACGCTGGCCTGCTTTACGTATTTTCTTTTGTGCCCCTGCTCACAGTGTTTTAGAGATGGCTTTCCCAGTGTGTGTTCATTGTAAACACTTTTGGGAAAGGGCTAAACATGTGAGGCCTGGAGATAGTTGCTAAGTTGCTAGGAACATGTGGTGGGACTTTCATATTCTGAAAAATGTTCTATATTCTCATTTTTCTAAAAGAAAGAAAAAAGGAAACCCGATTTATTTCTCCTGAATCTTTTTAAGTTTGTGTCGTTCCTTAAGCAGAACTAAGCTCAGTATGTGACCTTACCCGCTAGGTGGTTAATTTATCCATGCTGGCAGAGGCACTCAGGTACTTGGTAAGCAAATTTCTAAAACTCCAAGTTGCTGCAGCTTGGCATTCTTCTTATTCTAGAGGTCTCTCTGGAAAAGATGGAGAAAATGAACAGGACATGGGGCTCCTGGAAAGAAAGGGCCCGGGAAGTTCAAGGAAGAATAAAGTTGAAATTTTAATTTGCATTTTTTTTGTCTAGATAAGAATAGCGTGAATAGATCCTCTTTTATTCGTAAATAATCGTGCATCTGTGGGTTAGCCTTGTAGAAGTGGAAAACATTCCATTTTCCAATGCATTTAAATGTAAAGCCAAATCTGCATGTTGTGAATTTAAGAAAACTTATTATCCTAAAGGTGCCTTTCTCTTGGCATCATCCCGCTTGTGAGAAGCCTAGAGGACGCTCCAGGTGGAAGGAAATCCCCTGGGTGGTTTTATCTTTTGTTACCCAGTGAGCACTGGTTCCCCGCAAATACTGGGGAAAAGCAAAAATACACAAGCAAGTTAAAATTAATTTTGCACATCTGGGAGGTTATAAAAGAAAGCACTAATAGTAGTCACTGCCCAGACTTTACTGGCCACAAATGCCCAGCTGAAGAGCATGACTGTGGATCACTGGTTTTTCCCTCCTGCTGGAAATGCTGGGGTGGTAGCGGTCGATTAGGATTTTCAGTGGAGAAGCACAGGACAGTTCTGTAATTTATGGGACTCCTTAGCCAACATAAAGAACTGCAGGAAATAACTGCACAGCCAGGAGGATCCGTTGGTGGGAATTTACCGTCATTCCTGCCCTTTTATTTAACATCATCCACAGAGAGATGTTATACAAATGGAGGAAACCATTATACCTTTTGATATGGAATATATTACAGAGTTACAGTTCACAAAGTAGAATGCTGAGCTGAAAACCCGAGTTTCTGCTGTGACTGTCATCTCACTGAGCACTTCGCTTTTCTTTGCTTTTATTTTTTCCTTCTATAAAAAGGCAATAATGATAATTTATAATAGTTTCCCTACCCAGAGATATTAGAAGTATGCTACAGTGAATGTTAAAGTACCTTGAGATCCTTAAATCAAAGGTGCTATATACATAAGTAAGACTCTACTTTCAGAAAAAGGTAATATTATTTCCTGCACTGATCCCTACTAATTCTATATTGATCCAAAGGCAACTCAATGCTAAAAAATGTATAGAAAATATAAGTCTGTGTCTGTGTACTGTAGAGATGTATGTGACAAGTGTAAACAAAATGAACTGAAGCAGTAATGAACAGTTATTAGGGGGAACATGATAAAGAGATTATATTAAGCTTATGTTTCACCATAAAATCCTTTTTATGGCTTACTAAAACCGAGCTCACTGTAAAATCATGATCCAACTTATTGCTAATCTTTATGATATGCTTATTCCTAATCTTTATGGTATGGTGTCAACCGTTCATTTGTATCTTATTGCTCATTCCCTGGACCACAGACTAGGGACAGAAAATACTTGCTTTAATAATATATATGCTGTTGATTTCACAAAAATTTATTAAAATACAGCCTGGGTACCCAGTGAAAGAGCTGAAATGGAAATGGAGTATCATGTTTCCTACTCACATTTTACTCAGCTGTCGGAAGGAAGAATGAATTTCTCAAGAGCAGTTTGAATGTGTTAGATCAGAACCTTCATGTGGTGGGGAAAATGGGATTATTTCAGTGTAACAAACCACCCAAAGACTTAGTGGCTTAAAATAGTCACCATTGGCCAGGCACAGCGGTTCATGCCTCCCAGTGCTTTGGGAGGCCAAGGCAGGAGGATCACTTGAGGACAGTAGTTAGAGATCAAACTGGGCAATGGAGTGAGACCTCGTCTCTACAAAAAATACAAAACTTATCTGGGCACGGTGGTGTGCACCTGCAGTCCTGGCTACTCAGGAGGCTGAGGCAGGAGGATGCTTGAGTCCAGGAGTTCAAGGTTACTGTGAGCTTTGATTGGGTCAGTGCACTCCAGTGTAAAAAAACAAAAATAAAAACCACCACTTATTTAGCTCCCAATTCTATGGGTTGGATCAGCTTGGGTGGTTCTTCAGGCCTGGTCCCTCCTGGCCTGGTTTGCTTACCCATTTACAATGACCCGGCTAGTTGGCCGGGCCAGGCTGTGTGCTCTCCACCTGTCTCCCATCCTTCCAGCCACCTAGCTGGGCATGCTCTCATGGTGGTGTCGAGCCTGAGAACAAGCAGAAACCTGCCAGGCTTCTTGAGGCCTAGGCTCTAACTGGCATGCTGTCACTTCTGCCACATTCTGTGGGCCAAAGCAGGTCACAAAGGCAGCCCAGATCCAAGGGATGGGGGAGCAGCATATCCCCCCATGGGAAGAGTTGCGGAATGAGAGGGTAGGGGGTGGACACACAGAGGGGAAGATGGCCCCCTTGCCATCTGTCCACCACAGGGCACTGCGTGGAGTAAAATGCTGCAGAGAAGAGTGCATTCTGGGAAAAAAAGAGGAACATATCCCAGCCCCTAACCAGTGAGTAGCTCCTTCTCTGGTGATTGAATTCCCTTAATGCACAGCACTATAGATTCCCACAATGAAAGGGACACCCACGTTCATATTTAAGTGCTGTGTCAAAATTCTTTCCAGAGCCAAATATAGGTGATTTGGGAATTGAGCCTACTGTACTGCTTCCACATTCCTTTGGCACAGAAAACTGAAAAGTCACAACTTCTAAAATCAAGAAAACTGGTGAGATACCTTGGGGTAGAGAAACCTGCATATAAACAGATAAAAGATCGAGTGTTCACCCTTCACCTCAGCTCAACAAACAAACTCTTGTTACGATTATACAAGGGTGAGCTTGAGCAAAGGTGCTGTCTTTGGTGGAAGAAACGTAGTTTTGAGTTGTTTGCTCTTTGACAGTCTCTGATGGCATGTGAGTCTGGTGCATTGCTGTGGGCTGCGCTGGGCACAAGTTGCATAACCCGCTTTTGGAAGAGGAGACAAAGCATTCAAAGCCCTAAACACTCTGTTGGTGAATCATCATGTTTATTGAGTGTGCTTTTAGTGGCAGGGCCCTGAGCACCTGGGAAAGGAGATGAGGAGCGCTGGAGGGTTCGGAGCAGAGAAGACGAGACAATGCTCTGCTCCAAGCGCCAGAGGAGGCTTCTGGGAAGGGGCTGTCTGTGGAATTTCTGACCCCCAGAGCCCTGCTGGTGAAGTCTTGCAACCACTAAAGCTTTGCCAGAGAAGAGGAGGGACCTGACACTGGGCAGTGGCGGTGCCAGCAGTGAGCACAGGCGGGGTCTAGGTGGGATCACTGAAGCCAAGCCAAGTGGTGCAGGGGGAGCCGCCCTGGACCAACACCCCCATGGCTGCCCCACTGCGGAACTGCCTACTGCGGCAAAACAATCCTATGTCCCCCAAGGTTTCAACAAAGAGGAGGACCGAATAAATGTCCCAGTGGGCAGGCACACCCACAAGACTTGCTGCTCCTCCTGACCCACCCGCATGGCTCTGCACAGCTGTGAGTCCAGTTTTCTCTCTTCCTACCTCCCTCTTACCCAGTTATCCTGACCCCAGGGTGAGGTTGAAACTCATGCTAGGCTAACATCTCTTTCCTTCATCCCATTCATAAAACTGGCATACAGGAATGTTTTAAAAAAATCTTTAAGATTACCAGGAGTATAAAAGTTAAAATGACAAAATTACAGGCCTGTTACCAGATCTTCGTACTAACCAAGGAGCTGGTGACACTACCCTCTTCCCTGTGTGATAGAAAATGCAGACGTTTTGCAGGCAGACCTGGTTCATGACTCAGCGCTGTGACTTGTGGACTTATCTTGTGCAGCTACATCACTTCTTAGCCTTGTTTTCAACATGCGTAAGCAGAAGGTACTAATATTAGTCTTTAGGGCTGGTTTGAGGATGACGTGAGATGAGAGACAACCAAGCACTCACTGGCAGTTCCTAGAAGATTCCAGTAGTAGAGATCTGACTGTCCTACACTACTTTCCCTCCCTGTCTCTGACACTTGTTCATTCCTGGGCTCAGGAGCCATCTCAGTCATCATGTCGGACCACGTAACTATAACCAAGCTCTGCTGCCCACCTGGGACACCTTCCCACTCTTTGCAACTAGGTCGGAGGGACGCACCTTCTCCACAGTTGACAGGACTGTTATGGTTGACCCAAAAGTTGTCATCTTCTGACATGACACACTGAGGGAAGTAGACTTACCCAATATAACTTCACATTATACTGTCTTAAAAGACTATGATTAAAATGGGCATCAGTGTAGGCAACATGTAGGGCGCAAAGAATAGCCAGATGTGAAGGTTGAAAGGCTATGTGGGCTAGTTTGTCATGGTATTCCTGGTGCCTCTCCCCGTTTGGGAAGAATAACACATTGACCACCGGCTCAGAGGAGGTGGCATTATAGGTCCAGGCCCCTTCAGGAGGGCACTGGAGTCAATGAAAGCTTTTGCTCTCACCCAGGCTCTTGGTTTCTCACGGGCAGGGGTAGCCCAGGAAACAAAGGCTGTATAGACTTTAAGTCGTGAGAAAAACGACATTCTTATGGTGAGGCTCTTAGAGACTGTCTCCATTTAAGCAGCAGCAGTAAAACATCTTACCCTAAAATGAAGAAGCAAATCCATTTTTATTGGCTTTTATAGCCTCTCTCTTTCAATGACAAAGAAACCATTAAAATGAATGTTTAAAGTTCTTAGAAGAGCTTTCTCTAAATATTTACTCTGTCAGTGGAAAAATAAACATTTTTTACATCGGGTCTATTGAGTTTGTTATATACAGTAAAATTCACCCTTTTTAGATATATAGTTTTATGAGTTTTAACAAAAATACATAGTTGTGTAACCACCACCATCACAATCAAGATATAGAATATTTCAACATCCCAAAGTTCCCATTTCCCTTTTCAGTCAATCCCTTCCCCACTACCCCTAGCCCCTGGCAACCATTATCTGTTCTCTCTTCCCATAGTTTCACCTTTTCCAATTTGTCGTGTAGAGTTACACAGCTCATAGCCATTTGAGTCTGGCTTCTTTCCACATAATGTCCTTGAGATCCATCGGTGGGTACACCAGTAGTTCCATTTTTTTTCTGAGTAGTAGTCCATTGTATGGATGTACTGCGGTTTATTCACCAACATATGGGTTCTTTCCTGTTTGGGGAGATTACAAATAAAGCTACTATAAAAACTCGTGTGGATGTGTGCTTTCACTTATCTTGA